GAAGTTTTTATTCTAAGTTAATATCCATGTTTATATCTATTATTATATTCCTAATATTGTGTTTTTAATGAGGATCTCCAAATTATACTTTTCAACACCACAAAACCTAAATCCACCTCTTTAAAGAGGGCTGGGACAGAGTCACGAAAAACATAGAAGCTGGTGTTACCCCGCAAATGCTCAGAAGGCAGTCAACATTTTGAGGTGGGGGTTTAGAGGTGTTGTAGACAGGTAGGCTCCAGAACACTTACAAATATGAATGCATCATACAAAAGTCATCAAATAAGTTTATTTGAAAGCATTTTGATTTGCTTTTAGGATGGAGTCCTGAGCATCCTTCTGCTATTGTGACTACTCTGACTTGTTTCCTACCTCATCTCAGCAGTGTCTTCTACTTTCCTTTTTTTCACATGGGTCCTTATTGTTGTATTTGTATTTATTTATTTTTTGCTTTTGTTTTGATTTCTTTTTTCTAAATACTAATTTTTTAAAAAAATTTGTTCAAGATGATATCTATGTCTAGTTATCTCTCAATTCCTTTGGCTTACTTTTATATAGGCCCTCGAGACTGGACTTACAAGCACTGATTATAGTAAATAACAGATGGCAAACTATTTTGGAGAGTGTGAACAATAAGATTTCTGCCTCTAGGCCACTGACAAAAAAAGATGAATACATTGCTATCCCCACCCAAGACAGAAAGAATTTCCCAGCCAAAACAGGAGCAGATGTATAAATCATGGGCAGAGAAAATAAGAGGGGTTTTCCTGGACATAATGGAGTAGGGACTAATCACATACTGTCATAGCATTTGTAACATAAATGCATTTCATTGACGCAGAGCTGTAAAAACAAAAGGAGTTCTTCCATAAATATAAGATGAAGGGTGTTAGTTAACTGCAATGACAAAGAAGATTACTAAGTTGCTTATATGAAATGTGGGAGCTTAAATGTGTGAAGGATGACCCTGTAAGGTGCCACACCCACGGCTGAACGTATATAAATGGTCCTGTCCAGATGTGGCATGCAAACTCAGAATCTTCTCAGTGTAACTCAGCTGAACTCACATCTCCCATCAACATGTCCTACAACTGCTGCTCTGGAAACTTCTCCTCCCGCTCCTGTGGTGGCTACCTGCACTACCCAGCCTCCTCCTGTGGCTTTTCCTACCCCAGCAACCAGGTCTACAGCACTGACCTCTGCTCTCCCAGCACGTGCCAGCTGGGTTCCTCTCTCTATAGGGGCTGTCAGCAGACCTGCTGGGAGCCCACCAGCTGCCAGACATCCTATGTGGAGTCCAGCCCCTGCCAGACCTCCTGCTACCGTCCCAGAACCTCCTTGCTCTGCAGTCCCTGCCAGACAACTTACTCTGGGTCTCTAGGCTTTGGATCCAGCAGCTGCCGCTCCCTGGGCTATGGATCGAGGAGCTGCTACTCAGTGGGCTGTGGGTCCAGTGGCTTCAGATCCCTGGGTTATGGAGGCTGTGGCTTCCCTTCCCTGGGCTATGGCGTTGGATTCTGCCGCCCAACCTACTTGGCTTCTAGGAGCTGCCAGTCTTCTTGCTACAGACCAACTTGTGGATCAGGCTTCTACTATTGATCATCTTGTTAAATTGCTGATTTTGTTGGCTAATGCCTTCAATGCCTCTACTCATAACCTTTATTGTCTTCATCATGTACAGAAAGAATTAGCCTCTTATTCTATAATTATCAAGTTCTCAGTTTGTCTTTGTCCCCAAATACTGGCTGGCAGGCTTCATCTGAAAAACTGTAATTGGAGAACTAGCTCAAAATAAATCTTGAAATACACATTAAAAGTAGAATTTATATTATTCGATTTTCTTCCACA